TCAAATTATTTTTTTAATACAACACACTCATTTTTCGCTAGCAAAACTGCTTATAATGGCACTAAATACACTAACATACTGTGTTTTAGTACAAAGCAATAATACTCAGAGTACTCTCAGGAAATCCGCAAGCTGAGTAAATTTGAAAAGAAGATCTTGTAACCACCCTTCCAATCGACTTATGTAGGGTTCTATGGCCCTAATTAAAAAACAAGAAAACTTTAGCACTCAAGTCCAAAGGGGACTGCCCAACTCAGTCTCAGGCTTCAATTTCGCATCTGGGGAAAAAAGAAACACAAAAGGGAGATGCTGCCTCCTTGGCTCTGGGGGTGGTGACGGGAGCGGGGCCCACTGGGGAGCGATTTCACTTAAACGGTCGGACATAGCCGTCTCGGGCCCCTAGCAGTCTCCGCACTCACTGCCTCCTTCTCGAACATGCTAGGCCTCCTTTCTTTCCTAGGCGTCACCGGAGCCTGCTGAGGGGTCTGGTTCGGGGTCTGGATGGGGCTCGACTTCACGCCTCGGCCTCGCTTCTCCATCTCGCTCTGTTCTCCAAGACGCCCACCGCCTCCCCTTCACCGCCGGCGGTCAAACGCCCTAGCCAGTCCCGCGAGGGCGGAAGTCTCCCACCTGCGCCTCGTACGGTAGGAAGTGCCCGCCAGGGCTCCAAAGCGCCTGGAGGAGGGGCGCGCAGGCGCCTGCGTCATTCACGCGCGCCGCAGCGGGGCACCGGAAGTTATGGAGGTAGGGCGGGTGTAGGGCCCGGTTCGATCCCGAGCTAGGCAGGGAGTCGGCGCCAGGCTGGGTGGTGCTCGGCTACGCGGAGTGGGCGAGCGAGCACGCGCCTGCGGTGGCCGGCGGTCCCGCGCTGGAGGGCGCTGGCGACGTCGCGGCCCTGGCCTCTGTGGCGGTATCGGACGCTCGGCCCTGCAAGACGCCTGGCGGGCCCTGCCGGCCTCCCTGGGCCAGGCTCGGTTTCTCCGTCGCCTCCTGGCCCTGAGCTGGAACGCGGCGGACGGTCAGGGAGGGCTGTGCGCGGTGGCGCGGGGGCGGAAAGCCGCAGGTCGGGCTCTCACCTGACCGTGGCTCGTTCCTAGAAGCGCAGTTTCCTAGTCGCTGCCTGTAGGGTCCACACTCGGACAGTAAATTTGTGTTCATCGCCGGGCGTGGTGGGGCCTGTGGTCCCATCTACTCCGTAGGCTGAGGTGGAAGGATCGCTTTAGCCCAGGAGGTGGAGGCTGCAGTGAGCCGAGATCGCGCCACTGCACCCCTGTCTGGGCGACGGCGAGACCCCGTCTCCAAAATGATGATAACGATAACTACCATTTTTGAGTACTATGTGCTAGATGCTTTTCATGTGTTATCTGATTACTGTAGCCCTACCAGGTGCAGCCTGGCACCGTTTTATTTCACTTAGAACTGAGATTCCGATAAAGTAACTTTTCCAAGGCAAGAGGTAGTCAGAGGCTGAGGAATGATTCAAATTTAAGTCCAGCTCCAAAGCACCGGCCCAGTGTAGTCTGCAGAGTTCCAGCCCCATAGAGCCACATGGAGGATGCGAGTGACAATCGCCAATCAACAAATAGTTGATGTAGATTTCTTTAGTGATGACTTAATTGTTAGGGCCTGCTGGGATTGTTCGAAAACCAGGGCTGAGAGTGGAAAGTGCAACTTCTGGGTGCAGGAGGAGCAAACAGGGCAACTGATAGCAGTTTCCACATTAGGAAGCTGCCCAGAGCTAATTATGACTGTCACAACACAGCCCCCCCTTAACTCAACACACCAAAATAAAGAGCTTCGGTTCCGCTTTAGATCCTGAATTTGACTTCTTTGCAGGTTTATACGATGGTCTTAGTGTCATGTGGGGTAATTGTGAGGATTTCGATTGTATTTAATTCTCCATGGAAAACCAGTACGGTTTGCTACTTTTTACATGGCAGGGAAGGCTAAACTTTACCTCTGCCCATCTTAGTTCGGAGTGACCCCTTTAACAAATGAAAGGATAACAAGAAAAAAGTTTATTCTTGGACAGAGTACACATCACAAGGGATAAACCTTAATGAGAAGTAACTTGAAATGGTGGCTTAGAACTACATTTGTATACCATCTTCAACAAAGAACTGTAGATTTGCAGAGAAGTGACAGGACACAGGAGAGCAGTTTTAGGCTTCAAAGGGCAGGAAATTGGGAAGGTAGATACATATTCGGAAACTAATGGAGTAAGAATTGTTTGCAGATTCCCCTGGTACCTTAACTGGTCTGGTAAGTCTAAAGTTATCCCCAGTAAAGAATTTATATCCTGTCTTTGGGCGGAAGAGGGGGAGGATAGAGAGAGCTTTTCCTTCATTTGCTGCCTCTTGTCTTCAGCTCAAATTTGTTGTTGTTTTTATATCGAAGAGGCATGTTTTGGGATGACATTGTGGTTTTCTTCAACACCGTTTAGGTAGTCAGAGGTACGTGGGGTTCTTTTTCCTTCTTGTTCGTTATACTTGGTTTCTGCTCTCCCATTCCCCATTTAAAAAAATTGCTTATTTTGATAACTCTGGGATAGTGAAGGAATGCTGAGAGCAATAATGCTCTGGTCGTAAAACACATTCAGCTTCCGTGAACTTGTATTTTTTCTTTTTTTTTTTTAAGTGAAAGGCAAGTTTATTAAGAAAGTAAAGGAATAAACAATGGCTACCCCATAGACAGAGCAGTTTGCAAATATTATGATTGATAATTTTAGGTCTTTAAGCCTTTATCATATTTGAGAACATTTATGTAAATTATCTTTAATATTTAATCACTATGTTTTAATCATACAGCTCTCACGATATCCAGAAAGCATGTTAACAGCAACTATACCTGAGTGCATTCAGTTCTTAAGAGATGTGTCTGAAATATATAATACTCTATTTTTCTTTCTGTTAAGCAGTGCCTTTTATTTTATTTTATTTTTTAGGTATTAATAGGGGACCCTATTACCACATGTCTTTCTCCCTCAGTGTATGATATAATTTGTAATCTTGGGTTTCAACTCAGAGAAAATTGTGATATCAATAGCATTGTAACTCAGAATGGTGAAGTATGCTGGAAAACAATCACAGACTGTGTGAGCTACACAGAGTCAGGTTTGTGCTGTCTTTGTACTCCAAACTTTCATTGGTGCTGAAATTTGTTTTCTTATCCTTTAAGAGCAGGGTCTGGATTACTGGGGAAGCGTGAGGCTGCTGGGCCCTGTGTGTGAGGCTGTCCATTCACATTTCTTATCTCTGACCAAGGGGCAATTTGAAATTCGATATGCACCGTGGTTCCAGTGGACAAGTTTTCCAGAGGTTTGGCTTTTGAACAACCTTTAGAAATAAAAGTACATCCTAATATGTGTTTTATTGTAAATAGTTATTTCCTGAAATATTTGATGCCTTGGAAAGTCTACAATCTCCTGCTATTTCTCTTAGCTTAATGAAACTGACATCGTGTCTAGAACGAGCCTTGGGTGATGTAAGTGTGAGAACTCTTTCATTATTGGCCCACAACTGTTACACAATTTTTGTTTGAATTTTAGGTATTTTTACTGATTGGGAAGGAATGCCCCTTTCTTTTAAGAGATCTGCTTTCATCTGAGGAGCTTGCTCAAGTCTTCAGTCAGTCTGTGGTAAGCTTGTTCATCTAAACTCATGGAGTATATATAATTAACTATGTAATGATTTGCGGATTAGATGAATGTGCTAAAAGTCTTCGTTGGCTCTCCGTGTGGTCTCAACCTGCGTAACGTCTTATGGCATGGGTTTGCGTCACCTGAAGAAATTCCTCCAAAGTAAGTTGCAAGTGAAGACATTTTCTTCCTTTTTTTTGTAACAGATCTCTATGGTATTTCCTAGATACTGTTCAATGATGATACTGTTGACGGCAGGATTGGGTCAGTTACTGAAGAGTTACCTTCAAAACACTAAACTTACATTGGCACATCGCTCTTTCATATCTCTTACAAACCTCGAGGATTTGATTGTTTTTCCTGGTAAGTACTATGTTTCACATTTTTCCTTATAGGATTGTGTTTAAAACCGTGTGTTATTTTACAGATGTTACTTATGAGGTGCTTTCAGTATTAGAAGAAGTGATGATGAAATCTGCTTTTATATTAAAAATCATGTTACCATATTGGGAAGTTGCACTGGTCAAGTTCAAGTCACACAGGTAACTAAAGGGTACATGGCAGAGTGGTTTGCGAGTTTTACCTCTTTTCCCTTCAATTTCATAGGTTTGCTGACTGCGCCATATTGTTGCTGACACAACTGGAGACTGGACTTAGGAATGTTTTTGCCACACTTAACAGATGTCCAAAAAGACTCCTGACTGCTGAGGTAAGCTTGTTTTTATTATTGATTGTGATCATTTGTTTATTTTCATTTCTTTCCTTTTCTGAAGTCAACAGCTCTTTATACCACCTTTGATCAAGTAAGTAAGTAAACTTGTAAGGTAACTTGAAAGTTAACCAATGTATTTATTTTTGATGTTTTAGATATTGGCAAAACACTTGAATGATGGTAAAATCAATCAGCTTCCTCTTTTCCTTGGAGAGCCTGCTATGGTAAGTATTAGGTATTTTCCAGGCTAATATTCACAAAATATTTTCTCTGTTTAATTTCTGAAAGGAATTTCTCTGGGATTTCCTGAACCATCAGGAGGGTCCCCGCATAAGAGATCATTTAAGCCACGGGGAGATCAACTTACATGAATTTTCAAAAGAAACAACTAATCAGTTGCTTGCATTTTCTCTTGTACTGCTACTCAGATTCGTTGATGACTGTCTGCTATCAGTTTTTAAGGTAATTTATAGGGAAGAAAATCATTAATTAGACATGATAGTAACCACTGTTTTCTCTGCACTAGGAAAAATCAGCCGTAGAATTGTTGATTAGTCTTGCAGAAGGCTATAGTTCTCGCTGTCATCCGGTTTTTCAGCTTAAAAAACAGGTATGCCAAATGCAGGGTCCCGGGAGGGGCGTATCTACAAAAGCAATAAAACATTTCCTCCCAGGTGCTGAGCTGTGAGGAGAGCATCAGGGTTTGGGCTCTGCTGCCTTTCCCCGAAGAACTCACTCGGCAAGCCGTCAGGTGCGTGGCATCCTGGGGCCTGGCTGACCTCATCACGTATCTTTAAATATTTTCTGTTTTTCAGATTAGAAGATAATTCTGAAACAAATGCCTGCCACTCTTTGATTACAAAAATGACGGATGAGCTGTATCACCATATGCCTGAGAATCGTTGTGTGTTAAAGGACTTGGATCGTCTTCCTACTGAGACGTAAGTTCCAGGACATCCTGACAACTGTTGAAGATGCCTGCTCCAAGTCTGGCTCTGTTTGCAGGTGGCCCCAGCTTCTCCGTGAGCTCTGCAGCACACCTGTTCCCACCCTGTTCTGCCCCAGGATTGTGCTGGAAGTGCTGGTTGTGCTCCGAAGCATCAGCGAACAGTGCCGCCGTGTGTCCAGCCAGGTCACCGTTGCCTCAGAGCTGAGACACAGGCAGTGGGTGGAAAGGACGCTGCGGTCTCGCCAGCGGCAGAACTACCTGCGTATGTGGAGTAGGTGCGCGCTCACTTTCCTGTTTTGGAGGGGCATCACATTTTAATTTACTTTTATCTGTTTTTAGTATCAGACTACTGTCCCCTGTGCTCAGCCTGATACTGTTACTCATTGCGCTGGAGTTGGTCAACATTCATGCTGTTTGTGGGAAGAATGCGCATGAGTATCAGCAGTACCTAAAGTAAGTGTGTCACAGTATGTCTGCAGTCACATAATGGATAAAGAAATTAATTTTTTTTTTACAGGTTTGTAAAGTCGATCTTGCAGTACACGGAGAACCTGGTGGCTTACACCAGTTACGAAAAGAACAAGTGGAATGAAACTATCAATCTTACACATACAGCTTTGTTGAAAATGTGGACTTTTAGTGAGAAGAAACAAATGTTAATACATTTAGCCAAGAAATCCACAAGTAAAGTACTCTTATGAAAACTTGTAAGTCAGGATGCTTTTAATTTTAACAGATTTTAACAGCGTGTAAATTAAAAACCCAAAGACAGGGTGGAGTTGAGGGTCTGCTTGGCCAGGGTCCAGGTTCTGTTTCTCTG